AAAAACTGAGGTTCAGGCTGGGTGCAGTGGCTCACACCTGTAATCCCAGCACTTTGGGAGTTTGAGGCAGGAAGATCGCTTGAGCCCGGGAGTTTGAGGTCAGCCTAGGCAATGTAGTGAGACCCTGACTCTATTATAAGTAAGTAAGTGAAAAAAAAATTTTCAAGGTGACAAACCCAGGGAGGGGTAGGGCAAACTGGAATACCGGCAAGTCTGACTCAAGTGTCAGATCAGGTCATCCTATATAACCTCAGACATGCCCCAAACCCTGTGCTGCTCACATATATACTCAGTGACCACCCTCCCAGAAGACACTGCATTGTGTGCGTTTCAGCTTTTTGCGTCACCTCAGTGAAGGTGGTTTTCCTGTCCTTAGCCATAGTTTTCTCCCTTCACTAGGCTAAGAGGATTCAAAGGACAGGGATCATTCCAGTCTTTTCCCTTCAATAGCAGCATCTGAGTGGCTGACCAGAGAGGTATTTCCAAGAAGTGAAAACTGGGCTTGGGGTGAGAAAAGCTAAATGTCCTAAGGGGTTTCCTTTTAGATGACGGAGGGAGATACCAGGGGACTCCTCCCTCCCGGGAGGTAGGGGGAGGGGGTGCACCCGGCGGCTCCCCTGAGAGGCCCCACAGGCACATCTCAGGCTGTCCTCTGGGAAGAAATGACCCAGGAGCTGATATTCATGACCCTCCAAGAGACCCGGCAGCTTGTGGGCATCTCAGATGAGCCCCAGGCAGTTCTGAAACCCAGGACCAGGAAAAGATAAGAGGGTGGGCTGAGGTCACATCACCCTGTAACGTTTCCAAAAGGGAACTGTCAGGCCTCTGAGCCGAAGCTCAGCCATTGTAACCCCTGTGACCTGCACATATATGTCCAGGTGGCCTACAGGAGCCAAGAAGTCTGGAGCAGCTGAAAAACAAGGAAGTGAAACAGCCAATTCCTGCCTTAACTAATTAACCCACCTTACGACATTCCACCATTATGACGTGTTCCTGCCCTGCCCCAACTGATCAATCGACCCTGTGACATTCTTCTGGACAATGAGTCCCATCATCTCTCCACCATGCACCTTGTGACTCCCTCCTCTGCTGACAACAGATAACCACCTTTAACTGTAACTTTCCACAGCCTACCCCAGCCCTATAAAGCTGCCCCTCTCCTATCTCCCTTCGCTGACTCTCTTTTCAGACTCAGCCCACTTGCACCCAAGTGAATTAACAGCCTTGTTGCTCACACAAAGCCTGTTTAGGTGGTCTTCTATACGGACATGCTTGACACTTGGTGCCAAAATCTGGGCCAGGGGGACTCCTTCGTGAGACCGGCCCCCTGTCCTGGCCCTCATTCCGTGAAGAGATCCACCTGCGACCTCGGGTCCTCAGACCAGCCCAAGGAACATCTCACCAATTTCAAATCGGGTAAGTGGTCTCTTCACTCTTTTCTCCAGCCTGGCTCAAAGCTCTCTGGCTGACTCCTTCCCAGATCTCCTCGGCTTAGTGGCTGAAGACTGATGCTGCCCGATCGCCTCAGAAGCCCCTTGGACCATCACAGATGCCGAGCTTCGGGTAACTCTTACGGTGGAGGGTAAGTCCATCCCCTTTTTAATCAATACGGGGAGATTATTTTCCTTATTATCTCTTCTGCATAGGATCTGCAATCAGAACTATTGAACTTCTCCATTCAGACCGCCACTCACACCTATGGGAAAAGGGTAATGTATCATCGGCTTAGCAACAGGGAATACTATTCGTATGATGGAAAATGGGGACAAAAGGCTTTGGTACATAAAACATTATTCCTTCCTTGGCCTAAAAACTCATCGCCACCTACATTAAAGCTAATATGCCTGATTACTGTTTTTAGAGAACTTATTTTATTAGGGCAGTTCCAAGCTCAAAAATACGCTAACTGGCACCTTGTTAGCTACATAAAAATGCACCCTAGACCCGAAACTTACTAGACTCATTATAAAATTTTCTTTAAGGTGTCCACGCAGTCCCTGGTCACACTTGAAGCAGTCCGGAGAAATATCAGCCCTACCCCAGTAATCCCCAGAAGGAACTTACACTTTTTTTTAATCTTTTCCTACAACTTCATATTTTATAAATAAAAAGACAAAAATGTCAGGCCTGTGAGCTGAAGCTTAGCCATTGTAACCCCTGTGACCTGCACATATCCGTCCAGGTGGCCTGCAGGAGCCAAGAAGTCTGGAGCAGCCGAAAAACCACAAAGAAGTGAAACAGCCAGTTCCTGCCTTAACTAATTAACCCACCTTACGACATTCCACCATTATGACTTGTCCACCATTATGACTTGTTCCTGCCCTGCCCCAACTGATCAATCAACCCTGTGACATTCTTCTCCTGGACAATGAGTCCCATCATCTCTCCACCATGCACCTTGTGACCCCCTCCTCTGCTGAGGATAACCACCTTTAACTGTAACTTTCCACGCCTACCCAAGCCCTATAAAGCTGCCCCTCTCCTATCTCCCTTCACTGACTCTCTTTTCGGACTCAGCCCACTTGCACCCAAGTGAATTAACAGCCTTGTTGCTCACACAAAGCCTGATTGGGTGTCTTCTATACGGACACGCGTGACAGGAACCTCAACCCAAAGGCAGTCTGATGAGGTGTCTAAGATAAAAGTAGCGGCACAAAGGCTTTTGTAAACAGAGGCGTTTCATGTGGTTTTCCTTTCCTTTCCTTATATGTGAAAAGGTGACAGAAAAGAAATCTTCCTAAAAGAGTCAGCCACTGCTCTGTGGAACGATGATCATTTAAATGCCACGTCGATTTGAAACGTACAACAAAGGGACTAACAGTTGAGAACCATGTGGATTGCAGTGGAGACGCTGGCGTTAGAGAATGCGGGGAGGGAAACGTTCATTACAAGATTTACGGCCAGCCCAAGGGGGAGCGAGGCTGGGGGACCGGGTCGCGGAGACCCGGCTTCGCACACCTTTTGGAAGACTCAGGGAGAAGCGGGGGCCGCCTTCGGGGGGAAAGGCGGGACTGGGGAGCCCACAGGCCATGGCTCCTCCCACAGGATCCCCAGGCCGGAGGCGGGATCCCCCCATGATCCTCCCGTGGCCCCCGCACAATCTGGGGAGATGCGGAGCTGCCCAGAGAGGGCTCTGGGGCGACAGTCACTGCGCAGGGACAGGACAGGACTCCCGGAGTCCCAGCTGCCGGCCCAGCCCCACCCTGCGGCCGAGAGGACCGAGGGCCGAGCTGCTCCAGGGGAACTCGGGTCCCAGACCCCGGAGTCGCAGCGGACAGGCCCGGGTCCCGCCACAGCCAGATCCGGCTGGTTCCACCAGCTCCTCCTCCGGTCTCGGGACGTCCGGCCCCGCACACTCAGCATTTCCGGCTTCCGGGTGTCCCGGCGTCCTCCCCTGGGCCTGCTCACGTCGCAGAGGGGCGGCGACGGGGATTAGAGGGGAGGAGGGCCTGCGCGAGCAGCAAAGACCCCAAACCCCAAAAAACAAAGAAACCGCCAGAAACTGAAGCTTCCACAGCCCGCCACGTCCCCCGGCTACGGCTACGCTCCTGATTGGATAGTTAGTACGGCCCCTAGTGCCCCTGATTGGATACCGCTTCAGGTCCCGCCCCCTGGGGTTAGAAAGACAGGAGACCCGAGAAGACACTTGGCTGCGTGGAGCCCAAATGGGCGGTTCCTGGCAACTGGGCTTGTTGTCTTCCTCGTGTCAGGATGTAAAAAGAAAAGTAGAGGTTCTTCTTCAAAGACTTCCTTCTTCATCTAATTAAGAATAAATAGTGTTTGAAATGCTTGGTTTTTGGTGCCATAAAGAAATAGCACTTTAACATTAATTTATTTAGCA